CCAGGATGGAGTGCAGTGGTGCAATCGGAGCTCACTGCAGCCTCAATCTCCTGGCCTCAAGCAATCCTTCCACCTCAGCCTCCCAAAGTGCTGGGAATACAGGCATGAGCCACTGCACCTGGCCCAGGTTTTTTTTTTAAGATTCCACATATAAGTGAGATTGTGCAGTATTTGTATTTGTGCCTGGCTTATTTCACTTAACTTAACATCCTCCAGATTCACCTATGTCGTCACAAATAACAGGATTTCCTTCTTTTTAAAGCTGAATATATGCCGCTGTTTATATGTATATAATATATATACCATATTTTCTTTATTCATGTATCTGTTGATGGACACTTCGGCTGATTCCATATCTTGGCTATTGTGAACAATGCTGCAATGAAAATGGGAGTGCAGATGTCTCTTTGACATACTGATTTCATTTCCTGTGGATCTATCTTATCTATCTATCCATCTGTCTTATTTATCTACCTAGATACCTACCCACCCACCCACCCTTCAGTGGGATTGCTGGATTATACTGTAGGTATATATATATATATATATTTTTTTTTTTTTTTTGAGACAGAGACTCACTCTATTGCCCAGGCTGGACTGCAATGGCACGATCTCAGCTCACTGCGAACTCTGCCTTCCAGGTTCAAGTGATTCTCCTGCCTCAGCCTCCCGAGTAGCTGGGATTACAGGCACATGCCACCACGCCTGGCTGATTTTTCTATTTTTAGTAGAGACGGGGTTTCACCATGTTGGCCAGGCTGATCTCGAACTCCTGACCTCATGATCCACCCACCTTGGCCTCCCAAAGTGCTGGGATTACAGGCATGAGCCACAGTGCCCGGCCTATTTTTAATTTCTTGAGGAACCTCCACATTGTTCTCCATAATGGCTGTACTAATTTACACTCCCACTGACAATGTTCAAGGGTTCCCTTTTCCAGGTATCTTCACCAATGCTTGTTATCTATAGGTCTTTATTTCTGTGTAATTCTGGCTATCACTATTCTTGCATGGGGTATATTTTTATTTTTTTTAGGTAAATGAGAATAGCAGAAAGTATCAGCAAAATGAAGACTCAACTGTTTTGGGGATTTATACTCCCTTTCAGTCTCCTTCTATTAAGAATTAAATGAGACCCAAAGCCCCCACCCCCGTGTTTTTTTTTAAAGTCTCACCAAAGTAAGCAGAATAGACCCTTTCTTAATATAGTGATTTGGTCTCTTTTCACAAAACTGCTAATAAACTACCTACATGATTTTGAAGGATGGAGATTCTACACTTCTATGTGTAGCATGCTGCAACAGTTAATAAACCTTAAATTCTAGACACTGTTTCTCATATATAATCTAAATGTCTCTTGCAGGATTTTATTTTCTTCTTCATGGAACTTTTGTGGGTGTTTTTGGTGGGGGGGTACGAAAGCTCTTGAAGTTATTCCTTCATATTCTTGAAAATGATTCTCAGTTAATTCCAAGTCTTTTTAATCTTTCCTTATAGATGCCATCTGACTACTCCCTATTGGGATTGGTGTTTGCAGTGGTGTTCTTTCCTATACTCACTTCTAGCTTATCATTTTCTTAAAGCGTAGTGCCCCATAATATAAATATTGTCCAAACTGTCCAAATTCAGTACTTCAAAATATAAAACAAAACATGTCCAACCCCACAGAAATATATCATAAAATAGACTGGGCACAGTGGCTCATGCCTGTAATCCCAGCACTTTGGGAGGCTGATGCGGGCGGATCACTTTTGGCCAGGAGTTCAAGACAAGCCTGGCCAACATGGTGAAACCCCATCTCTACTAAAAATACAAAAATTAGCTGGGCATGGTGGCACATGCCTGTAGTCCCAGCTACTTGGGAGGATGAGGCACAAGAATCACTTGAACCCTGGAGGTGGGGGTTGCAGTAAGCCGAGATCGCACCACTGCACTCCAGCCTGGGTGACAGAGCAAGACTCTTGTCTCACAGAAAGAGAAACATACAAAATAAAAATGTTTACTTTCAGGTTATCTTTCTTTGAAGTACAATTGCAAGATCTTACCAAACACCTGCTTCCTCTCTTTTTCTTTTGTTAAATTGACTCCCCAGGCTCCTCTTTTCTCCTTATTCCTTTATCTGTGCAGTATAAATTATGATATACTAATTACTTACCTGTTTAATTTTTTCATTAATGAACAACTCCTACCCCAATACACAATGAAAGGGACTCAAGCCTCTATTCCAATCTTGCAACTTCTAATAGTGAATATCAAATAAATCCAGGATGGGAGTGGTGACTTATACCTGCAATCCCAGTGCATTGGAAGGCTGAGGTAGGAAGACTGTTTGAGGCCTGGAACTTGAGACCAGTCTGGGCAACAGAGCAAGATCCCATCTCTACTAAAAATAAAAAAATTAGTTGAGTGTGGAGGTGCACGCCTGAAGTCCCAACAAGAGGCTGAGGTGGGAGGATCGGTTCCCACAACTTGTAAACTTGACCCCAGGAGTTCAAGTTTACAGTGCGCTATGATCATGTCACTGTACTCCAACCTGGATGAAACAGCGAGACAGACCTTGTCTCTAAAACATAAACAAAACAAACAAGCAAAACCCCATAATAACATGGTGGGCCCAAATAACTTCTATGTAAATAAAAAACAGTAATTTATACTACAGCTGATATTTAATGTGTTTTATGCAGGAAATACTTATTAAAATAATCAGCAGAGAATGTGATTGGCTGTAAGTAAAAACAAAAGATTTCTGTTGAAAGTTATTTCTTTCAATTGCTTTTAAGTATGAATAAAAACCTCAAAAGGTGACACTTAAGATGGCTTAACACAGGCTATCTGCTGGTGAATATAATTTGAAAACAACTCACATGATAAAAACTTACAATGTATAAATCACAAATGAGGAAACTGCTCATGAAACCTCCACCAATTCAAACCTCACTTCTGAAAATACAGATATCCTTCTATAACAATTCTTTACCATATGGTAAGTGGCGTAACAACAAAAGCAAAAAGCCAAGTGTCAAACTGCATCTTATTGATAAGACCTTTATTTAGCTGACTGCTCCACATATGCTACACATCAAAAGGAAAGAATGTAAATCAGGTTAGGACAAGTACCCTCCATTTGTTATTACTGAGCTATCAAACAACATCTGGTTAACAGGAATTATTATATACAGTAGTAAGAAGAGTTTCCAAGTTTGGGCAAGATAACTGAATCAAGAGAGAGATTTTTAATTAAAAGTTGGCATTTTTATTAAAACCTTCTATCCAAGGATTTAGAGCTGTACAAACTCTTGACTAAACCTCAGAAGTAAGGTACCCATAATTTTGGAAGTCACCAGTTTGTATTCTGTCAACAGAAAAATATATATAAAGAGTTAAAGTTGTGGTTTATTGAGCAAGTAGAGCTAAACTGATGAATCTCTATGTTTTTTATCTCGTGGAGTACAATAAAAGTCAGTAACGAACTTGGATTTTTTTCTTTTTTTGAGACAGAGTCTTGCTCTGTCGCCCAGGCTAGAGTGCAGTGGCACGATCTCGGCTCACTGCAACTTCTGCCTCCTGGGTTCAGGCGATTCTCCTGCCTCAGCCTCCCGAGTAGCTGGCATTACAGGTGCCCACCACCACGCCTAGCTAATTTATGTATTTTTATTAGAGATGGGGTTTCAGCGTGTTGGCCAGGCTGGTCTCAAACTCCTGACCTTGTGACCCACTGTGGCCAGCCATGAACTTGGATTTTTAAGTGGCCTTCCCCATTCTGGTCCCTATTGTCTTGCTCACTGCACTCATACTGAACCACTGGAAACTCCATATTGTAGCTCCACAATCTGAATTATCCTTTCCTGAATAATCCTAGGTGATACGTGTGAAGATCACATCAGGCACCTTCCTAAAATGATATAGCACAGATAGCTGCAAACCTGACTTTCAAAACTGGACAGAAGTAATAACTCTCTCATAGAAGGATTTTCCTGAGCGTTCATAATTTATTTCCAAATTTGCAAAATCAAACGAGTAGGCAGTTATAAAATGACACGGAACAACACTCCTCATACTCCACATAATCTTTCTTACAGAATAAAGAGCTGTGAGAATGTCTATGTGAATAAAATGTCACCAGAAAGCATGCTTCTCTATGGTTTGGGGTTGGAGGAAGGGACAGGAAGTGAAAGGCCACACACTTTTCTGTACCTATCAGATTTGAGAAATTACTGGGTTCATGCAGAGTTCTGCTGCAGTAGGGAGACCTGTTCTGCTGATTACCATGCATAAAGGTGATGAAGATGTAAAGACTGCTAAAAGATAACATTGGGCTGAAAAGAAAATTTTTTTAAACACTCATTCTCTCACCCTTCAGAAGTTAGGGCTGGGAAGGAGAAGGTAGGAAGATTATTTCTGTCAAACAGCCATACCTTCAATGTGTACATGCACAGGCACTATGTTTATCACTTTAACCAATTAAAACAAATGGGTATTATAATACCTGACACTTTGAAGGCTTACAATCAAACAAACGCAAAAGCCGTCTGGGATAGATGAGGCACTAATTAATAATGGGTTGGGTAAGTAAAGAATCTAAAAGAAGAGGTTTAACAGCATAGTCTTATTTTAGGAGGCTATACGGTTATATTTGAGGAAATCACACTTAATTTTCCCAAATGTGTTTTAGGTGCAACCTATCCAGTCACTTTCCTTTTGAGAGCTGAAGTACCTGAAGCTTTGGAGATGGTAAAGGAATTATTGAGGGTCATACTGGCTAAGAAGAGTGCTAAAAGTGGAGACCTTTATCACAAAGGTATCTTGTTTATTTGCTTATCTATCAAGCCCCGGATAGTTAACAGTGTGTTTTGTATTTGTAGATTTTAGCATCGAAACTAGGAGAAATAAGAATGGCTGTAGAGGAACTTCAGTCTATAATAAAGAGATGTGTAAGTATTAATTTTTGTAAAATTAAATACCTTTTGTTTTTTGGGTTTTTTTTTTTTTTGCCAGCAAATCCTAGAAGAGCAAGACTTTAAAGAAGAGGATTTTGGCCTATTTCAGTTAGCTGGGCAAAGATGCATAGAAGAAGGGCACACAGACCAGCTATTAGAAATTATTCAAAATGAAAAGAATAAGGTGCGTACAATCTTGGTGTTTACTTTTCAGTCGTGTTTGCTTTACTCTGAAAATGTTTTTACAGGTCATCATCAAGAATATGGGCTGGAATCTCGTTGGTCCTGTTGTTCGATGCCTTTTGTGTAAAGATAAAGAGGATAGTAAAAGAAAAGTTTATTTTTTGATCTTTGATTTATTGGTAAAGGTAAGTTAACAAAACAAGGTTCTCTTTATCATTTAAACAGGTTCAATTGTGAATATTTTTATAGTTATGCAATCCAAAGGAATTATTGTTGGGTTTGCTTGAACTGATTGAAGAGCCCTCTGGAAAACAGATATCCCAAAGTATTCTTCTTTTGCTTCAGCCATTACAAACAGGTAATGAGAATTTTGATATCAGAGTACTTCTTCTTGATGAGCGACAACTTGATCTCTGTTTTAGTGATTCAGAAACTTCATAACAAGGCATATTCAATTGGATTAGCATTGTCTACCCTTTGGAATCAGCTATCTCTTCTTCCTGTTCCATACTCAAAAGAACAAATACAAATGGATGACTATGGCCTTTGTCAGTGTTGCAAGGCCTTAATAGAGTTCACTAAGCCTTTTGTGGAAGAAGTCATTGATAACAAAGAAAACTCACTGGAAAATGAAAAGTTAAAGGATGAATTACTGAAATTGTAAGTATAATTTTAAGAACATCTCACAGTGGGATTTCATAGTTACCTATTTCTTATGCCTTAGTTGTTTCAAAAGCTTGAAATGCCCTTTGCTGACAGCACAATTCTTTGAACAGTCTGAAGAAGGTGGAAATGATCCTTTCAGGTATTTTGCATCAGAAATAATAGTAAGTACAGCTAATTTAATCTGCTATAATCTTGCTATGGTTTCCTTTTTTATCCATTTCATAGGGTTTTTTATCAGCAATTGGACACCCTTTCCCCAAAATGATTTTTAATCATGGAAGGAAAAAGAGAACTTGGAATTACCTTGAATTTGAAGAAGAAGAAAATAAACAGTTAGCAGACTCAATGGCTTCTCTGGCATATCTAGTATTTGTACAGGGCATCCATATTGATCAGCTTCCAATGGTCTTAAGGTAAGAGTTAGTGTTTGGTTTATTCATGTATTTAATATATATATTTGTTTTGTTTCTATTTTAGCCCATTGTACCTTTTGCAGTTTAATATGGGGCACATTGAAGTCTTTTTGCAAAGGTAAGATCGTTTAGATGGTATCTCAAAATGAAAATTCATGATAAATTTTAATATTATTTTTCAGAACAGAAGAGTCTGTTATCTCCAAAGGATTGGTAAGATGTTTGTTCCCATTATAACTTAAATAATATATGTATCTGCATATATTTTAATCTGTAGGAGCTGCTGGAGAATAGTTTATTGAGAATAGAAGACAATAGTCTACTTTACCAGTACTTAGAAATCAAGAGTTTTCTTACTGTACCTCAGGTAAATAAAATATGTATTCTAATATTGAAAATTACATCTGAATTTTACATTTTTTTATTTCCAGGGCTTAGTGAAAGTAATGACACTTTGCCCCATTGAGACACTGGTATGTAAATATTTGGTGACTAAAGAATAATGTTTATATAATAATATTGTTTGTTCCATTTTAGAGGAAAAAGAGTTTAGCTATGCTTCAGCTGTATATTAACAAGTTGGATTCACAAGGCAAATATACATTATTTAGGTATGTATCAAGCATGGCTAATTGCTAAGTGTAATTTCACATCTATTGTAATTTTGCTTTCAAGGTGCTTATTGAATACAAGTAATCACTCAGGTGTGGAGGCTTTTATTATTCAAAATATCAAAAATCAAATTGACATGTCATTAAAGGTAAGAACATAGCCAAAGTGTCAATTACCAATAAAGCTTTCTCAATTTTTCGTTTGCTTTTCAGAGAACACGTAACAACAAATGGTTTACAGGACCACAGTTGATTTCCCTTCTTGATTTGGTACTTTTTCTCCCAGAGGGTGCAGAAACAGATTTACTGCAAAACTCAGATAGGTGAGGTGACCATTACCAAAGTTCACATAGTATACTGTAAGTAACATATATTTTTAATTAACAGGATTATGGCTTCATTAAATTTATTGAGGTATTTGGTTATCAAAGATAATGAAAATGACAATCAAGTAAGTGAAGTATTTGAAAAGAAACTGTGAGTAACTAAATAACTCATTCTTTCATTCTTAACAGACTGGATTATGGACAGAACTTGGAAATATTGAGAATAATTTCTTAAAGCCACTTCATATAGGACTTAATATGTCAAAAGCACATTATGAAGCAGAAATTAAAAATAGCCAAGGTTGGTAATGTGCAATTTTGTTTTCAATTAGGAAGTGTCACACATGATTTTTCTTCTCTTACAGAGGCCCAGAAATCTAAAGATCTTTGTTCTATAACTGTAAGTGGAGAAGAGATCCCTAATATGCCTCCTGAAATGCAGCTTAAGGTGATCTGAAATTTTCTTTTCTTTCCTTTTTCATTAATAACATTACTTTTTCTTGGCATTGCAGGTCCTGCATTCAGCTCTTTTCACATTTGATTTGATTGAAAGTGTTCTAGCTCGAGTGGAAGAACTCATTGAAATAAAAACAAAGTCTACCTCTGAAGAAAATATTGGGATAAAGTGAAAGTTCCATTTCCTAAATAAAAACTAATAAAATATAGTACTTTCCATTATGATTCATTTAATACCTTTATAAAAAATTTTTCTGTAAAAATTTACTGCTTGAAAAATAAATGTAGCTTTTCTCATTTATCAATTTCTATAATGATACACTATAGAACAGG